TAAGAGGTTAAGAAAGTGGGAAGGTTGATAACTGTCTGGCTGGGTGGATGATGGTGTCATCCCAACGTAGAAACATAGAAACATAGACAAGATACACTTTTGCCCACTTCCAACCTAAATACATAAATAAGGCTGTGTTAGTTTGAGTAGTCCATGGTACATCTTGGAAAAGTATAGTTGGCATGTGGAGATATTTTTTGCTTAGATTAGAAGCACAGTTTCTTGTCACCAACAACTACGGCTGCGAGAGCGTCCTATGCTTTTTTCTCACGTACTGTTTTGATGCAGAGCTGTCTTCGCAGTCCCTCCCCCGGCTAAAACCCCCCAAACAAAAAAATCCCGATTATTCTGCCACCAGACAGTAGCTTTAAAACACCTCTGTTATTGCCCTTGACGCTTATTGTAATAATTGACATGTCTCCAACTGTAACAATTCCCTTGGAAACAGAAAGTTCTATTCAGGCATATAGTTTACAAAACTCCACCTCGGACCTGCTTTAATTTCTTTACAGGTCCTACTAAATGCTCCTGTCAAATTCCTTAGTTATCGTTTCAATCTGCTTCCCAATTAAAATGTCAGCATCATGATGACAGGAACGTCGTTTGCAGGCGTCACTGCTGCAGCCATATCTCCAGCACGTTTCCAGAAAATGTCATTGGTTGAAAGCAATAACTCTCCTATTTCACAATGATTTCATCTCTCTTCACATCAACCCTAGGTGATGTTTTTATTCTCACCTTATGAACGAGAATACTGCGGCTCAAAATTCAAGAGTCTTGCCCAGAGTTTTTTGGCAAGTACGAAAGGGTTATGGCTCCAAACTGGTTAGCTCCGAAGTCCTTGCAAACCCTGTCCGAGACCATGCGCGACCCCAAGGAGCGCCTGAGCAGATAACCAAAAGTGAAAAAGCCTATAGACCTCTTCACTCAAGTTAGCGCCTCGGCTTCAGGAGAGGCAGCGCCAGCTCCACGCAGCCGGCCCGGGGTCGCTCGCACTGACGTCACGTAGCGACGCGGAAGATTTACGTATGGTGCCTCGCTCTGGGATAGCTTTACGGCTTCTGGGAGCTGCTGCTTCGCTGTGAGAAGTATCCGCGACGAGCTATCCGGGAAAGGGCCGAATGCGATCAAACCTAATCCGCGAGACTTGCTAAGTGAGTCGCGGCAGGGCGCGGTGTCCGGCGGGCCTCTCCCCCTAACACTTCTGTATATACACAGGGTTCTGTGCTACAAATTGATGTTTAGATAAACTTCAGTGAAATGACTCTTCAGGAATTGGTGCATAAGGCTGCCTCCTGTTATATGGACAGAGTAGCTGTATGTTTTGATGAATGCAACAACCAGCTTCCAGTTTACTACACCTACAAGACTGTGGTTAATGCTGCTTCTGAATTATCAAATTTTCTGCTGTTACACTGTGACTTTCAAGGAATTCGGGAAATTGGTCTCTACTGCCAACCTGGGATAGACTTACCCTCTTGGATTTTAGGGTAATATTTTTTAGAACTGTAAATTTGATGTTATTCTATGCTGACTGTGTACTTTTTTCTTTAGAATTCTCCAAGTCCCGGCTGCTTATGTACCTATCGAGCCAGATTCACCACCGTCATTATCAACTCATTTTATGAAAAAATGTAATCTAAAGTATATCCTTGTTGAAAAAAAACAAATTAATGTAAGTCTGGATGTTTCAATTGTTTTTTGCCTATACTGTAAACTTTGTCCCCCATTTCACACAGAAATTTAAATCTTTTCATGAAACATTATTGAACTATGATACATTTACAGTGGAACATAATGACCTAGTGCTCTTCAGACTTCACTGGAAAAATACTGAGGTGAACTTGATGCTAAATGATGGAAAAGAGAAATATGAAAAAGAAAAAATAAAAAGCATAAGTTCTGAGCATGTCAATGAAGAAAAAGCAGAAGAACACATGGATCTGAGGCTAAAGCATTGCTTAGCCTATGTTCTACATACATCAGGGACTACAGGGATACCGAAGATTGTCAGAGTGCCTCATAAGTGTATAGTACCAAATATCCAGCATTTTCGGTAAGTTCTAGTCTTTGACTCTTTCTCAGAATGTTTCTCATAACTGCATTCTGTTTTGCCTTAGGGTACTTTTTGACATCACACAAGAAGATGTTTTGTTTCTGGCTTCACCTCTGACCTTCGATCCTTCTGTTGTGGAAATATTTCTTGCTCTATCAAGTGGTGCCTCTCTGCTTATTGTACCAACTTCCGTCAAGTTGCTCCCATCAAAATTAGCCAGCGTTCTCTTTTCCCATCATAGAGTGACTGTTTTGCAGGTACATTTTAGTAGCAATGAACGTTTTGTTTAAAATAAATAAATTATTTTTAATGTATCTACAGGCAACACCAACATTGCTTAGAAGATTTGGATCTCAGCTTATCAAGTCAACTGTTTTGTCAGCCACTACTTCTCTTCGAGTATTAGCCCTTGGTGGTGAAGCGTTTCCATCATTGACAGTTCTCAGAAGCTGGAGAGGAGAAGGCAATAAAACACAAATATTTAATGTTTATGGTATCACAGAGGTATCAAGTTGGGCGACCATTTATAGGATTCCAGAGAAGACTCTTAACTCTACTCTCAAGTAAGGGTTTTCATTGTACTATATAGAGAAGATTTTAAATCTGCTCTGTATCTTATTTTCATAGATGTGAATTGCCTGTACAACTGGGATTTCCACTTCTTGGAACAGTAGTTGAAGTCAGAGATACTAATGGCTTCACAATTCAGGAAGGCAGTGGCCAAGTATTTTTAGGTTGTTTTATATTTGTTGATTGGGAATTTTTTTTTTATGACATTGGTGTTTATATCTTGGGAAGGTGGCAGAAACAGAGTGTGTTTTCTTGATGATGAAGTGACAGTACCACTTGGCACAATGCGAGCTACAGGAGACTTTGTGACTGTGAAAGATGGAGAGATTTTTTTTTTGGGACGAAAAGACAGTCAGATCAAACGTCATGGCAAACGTCTTAACATTGAACTTGTGCAACAGGTAGAACTATTTAAATATTGAATATCTATTAATCATTGGCAAATTAGGATAATCTCTCTTATAGGTTGCTGAAGAGCTTCAGCAAGTGGAGTCTTGTGCAGTTACATGGTATAATCAGGAAAAATTAATTCTCTTCATGGTGTCTAAAGATGCTTCAGTAAAAGAATACATCTTTAAAGAACTGCAGAAATATCTTCCAAGTCATGCAGTCCCGGATGAGCTTGTATTGATCGACTCTCTACCATTTACATCCCACGGTAAAGTAATTTAAAGCAGATATGTTTCAGTGTAAAACATTTGTTATTTCTCTTTTATATTAAGGCAAAATTGATGTTTCTGAGTTAAACAAGATATATTTAAACTACATAAACTTGAAGTCTGAGAATAAGCTCAGTGGGAAAGAGGACCTTTGGGAAAAATTACAGTATTTGTGGAAGGTACAATTTTTAAGTTATAAAATTATTATTATCGTCACATATTTCTCTATTCTCTCATCTGTAGTCTACTCTGAATCTCCCAGAAGATCTTTTGAGGGTTCCTGATGAGTCACTCTTCTTAAATAGTGGTGGAGATTCCTTAAAGTCCATCCGGCTCCTCAGTGAGATTGAAAAACTTGTTGGTACATCAGTACCTGGGCTTCTGGAAATTATTCTCAGCAGTTCCATTTTAGAGATTTATAATCACATCCTTCAAACAGTGGTTCCAGATGAAGATGTGACATTCAGGAAGAGTTGTGCCACAAAAAGGAAACTCAGCGACATTAATCAAGAGGAAGCCAGTGGAACATCTTTACATCAGAAAGCCATCATGACTTTCACTTGCCACAATGAGATTAATGCTTTTGTTGTACTGAGCAGAGGGAGTCAAATTTTGTCTCTGAATTCCACTAGGTTTTTAACAAAGTTAGGACATTGCTCTTCAGCCTGTCCTTCTGACTCAGTTTCACAGACCAACATTCAAAATTTGAAAGGCTTAAATTCTCCAGTTCTTATTGGGAAGTCAAAAGATCCATCCTGTGTTGCAAAAGTTTCTGAAGAGGGGAAACCTGCGATAGGGACTCAGAAAATGGAGTTACATGTGAGGTGGAGGTCAGACACAGGCAAATGTGTAGATGCTTCACCGCTGGTTGTAATACCCACTTTTGATAAGTCATCTACAACTGTGTACATTGGTTCCCATTCTCATAGAATGAAGGCAGTTGACTTTTACTCTGGGAAGGTAAAATGGGAACAGATTTTGGGAGATCGAATTGAATCCTCAGCATGTGTATCTAAGTGTGGAAACTTTATTGTGGTGGGTAAGTTTTTGAATTTGAGGTTTGTGGAGTTACCACACCTGGCTAATGTTTGTAATTTTTGTAGAGACAGAGCTTCTGCGTGTTGTCCAGGCTGGTCTCAAACTCCCGGGCTCAAGCGATCTGCCCACCTCAGCCTCCCAAAGTGCTGAGATTACAGGCGTGAGCCACCATGTCTGGCCTGGTGAGCATTTTTTCATAAGTGCTCATTAAGGGTATCAAATCTTTTGTGCTTTGTTTCTTGGTAGGCTGTTATAATGGATTAGTTTATGTTCTGAAAAGTAATAGTGGAGAAAAATACTGGATGTTTACTACTGAAGATGCTGTCAAAAGCTCGGCAACCATGGATCCAACCACAGGACTCATTTACATTGGATCTCATGACCAGCACGCATATGCTTTAGATATTTATGTAAGGATTGACCTCAAATTAGCTGGGCATGGAAGAACAAATTAATTTGTTTTCTTATTTGCAGAGAAAGAAGTGTGTTTGGAAGTCAAAATGTGGAGGAACTGTCTTTTCCTCTCCGTGTTTGAACCTGATTCCACATCATTTGTATTTTGCTACATTGGGAGGACTTTTACTGGCTGTAAATCCTGTAGGCATAAAATAATACATATTGATTTTATTAAAATGCTGTGAATTGCTTTTTCCTGTGACAGGCTACTGGGAACGTTATTTGGAAACATTCCTGTGGAAAACCACTCTTCTCTTCCCCACAATGTTGCTCACAGTATATTTGTATTGGCTGTGTAGATGGGAATTTACTCTGCTTTACTCACTTTGGAGAACAGGTAATAGAACTAGAAATTTTTTATATATACATTGAATTATATTTATTTTTATTACTTGTTATAGGTTTGGCAGTTCTCTACCAGTGGACCAATCTTTTCATCCCCGTGTACCTCACCATCAGAGCAAAAAATATTTTTTGGTTCCCATGATTGCTTTATCTACTGTTGTAACATGAAAGGTCACCTGCAGTGGAAATTTGAAACTACTTCAAGGGTCTATGCAACACCGTTTGCTTTCCATAACTACAATGGCAGCAATGAAATGTTGCTGGCAGCAGCATCTACTGATGGGAAAGTGTGGATCTTGGAATCTCAGAGTGGACAATTGCAAAGTGTTTATGAACTTCCTGGAGAAGTCTTCTCTTCTCCTGTGGTCCTGGAATCAATGCTCATTATTGGGTGTAGAGATAATTATGTTTATTGTCTGGATTTATTGGGTGGCAATCAAAAATAATCAAATACAGTCCTTATTTGTATAACAAATGTGAGATATTTGAAAATATTTTACCATTATACATCATGTGGACTTATTTTATATTAAAGAAGATTATATTTTGGCTAAGAAACGGAAACTTGTCTACACTTGATTAGAGAACAA